AAGAGTGCATTACCAAGCCTGGCTACTTTTTGTATTTCTTGTAGAGATGGGGGTCTCACGATGCTGTCCAGGCTGGTTTTGAACTCTTGAGCTCAAGTGACCTGCCCACCTGGGCCTCCAAAACTGCTGGCCCATCTCAAAAGACTTAATCCATTTCAGTATCAACTCTCAAAAGTCTTAATCCATTCCTGTATCAGCTCTTAGGGCAGAATACCCCCTAAATATTATCTGAACCACACATGGGTGAGAATCAAGGTGTGATTCATCCTGAGGCAAAATTTCTGCCCAGCTGTGAATCTGTGAGGCCAGAGAAGTTATCTGCTTCCAAAATATAATGGTGATAAAGGCATAGGATACATCCCCCAGCCCTGGTAACCACCCTTCTAATCTGTTACTGTAAATTTGACGTTTGTACTTTGCACGTGTAAAAGCACAGGCAGTATTTGTCTTTCTGTGTCTAGCATATTTCGCTTGGCATAATGTCTTCCGGGTTCCTGGATCCAGCCACGGCTCCACATCAAATCCCCAGCGAGATCCTAGTTCCCTGACTATTGAGTAGCTTCAGCATCATCGGCAAGAGTGGATGGAGTCCACCAAGCTTGTAAAAATCGGTTTTGACTTAGTTCAACTTGTTAAGAAATCATCTTAGTTTCTAATATAAGTGGACCACAACTTTAAGCTTTAACCTTAAATTTTGAAACATTAACTTAAAATAGGCAGGCAGCAACGCTGCTTCACAGGACAAGAAGTAGTCAGAAAACCAAAGACATGCTGCCTGTGAACCAGAGTAAATAACAGGCTCTATTTCGGCCCCGCTTACCCCATGAAACCCCGCCCCATCCTCCGCCGCGGCTCCGTCCCGCCCCACCTAGCCACGCCCACTGCCGCTCCGGCCCGGCTCCACCCTCTCAGGGTCCCTCCCCGAGTCAGGCCCCTCTTTCCGACCCGCCCCTTGCTGGTCGCGGCTCGCCCAGGCCCCGCCCCCTGGCCTCCCAGTTTTTTCTCTCCGCTAGCAGTTTCCGTCACTCCCGGAAGCAGATTGCGCCAGGGAAAGGCCTTATCGCTGTGTGTGTGTTTCAGTCTACGTGGATTAAACATTACTTCGCTCCGTCTGCCTGGATTAAACGTGCACTTTGCAGTCCTCACTTCTCCGTACCAGTGATCTGGGGATCGCTACGGACCTTAAAATACCCATAGCCCCTTCGCCCCTGCAACAGGCACTTCTCCCCACGTAAGTCCGAGAATTGCTTCCCTGTCGGTTTAATGTAGATAACCATGTCGATAACCCCATTCAGGTCGTGTTCCTGCTTAAAACTCTCATTGACCCCTGCTTCGGCCCCGGGCGAAGTCAAGTCCTCCCTCGCGAGGTGGATTCCCACCAGTCGAGACCCCCGAGCTTCGCCCTTGTCGACGCCTGGAGGGGAGCGCCCGCTGCCCAGCTCCTGAAGGAGCCGCTTCTTCTCCCAGGTCCTGGGATTCTGCAGACCCTCCCTGTCCTGAAGCATTAAACAACAGATTTTTTAACTTTCAGGTTTGATGTGTGAATAATTACATTGACTGAGAAAGAAACCCAGAAGAGGAAGAAGAGGAAGGAAAAGGAGTCAGTGATGGCTACTCAGGTAGAGTGATACTTTACTCAAGTGAAGTGATATGCTTCTTTTTGAAATGTGTTTTTCATTTCAGGGGCATTTGACATTCAAGGATGTAGCCATAGAATTCTCTCAGGAGGAGTGGAAATGCCTGGAGCCTGTGCAGAAAGCTTTGTACAAGGATGTGATGTTGGAGAACTATAGGAACCTGGTCTTCCTAGGTGAGTATAATTTCCTTCTAGAAGTTCAGATTAAAAAAAAACTCATGTTCATTATATTTTGCAGGTATCTCTCCTAAATGTGTGATCAAGGAATTACCACCAACAGAGAACAGTAATACAGGAGAAAGGTTCCAAACAGTGGCACTGGAAAGACATCAAAGCTATGATATTGAAAATTTATACTTCAGGGAAATACAGAAACATCTACATGACCTTGAATTTCAATGGAAAGATGGTGAAACAAATGATAAAGAAGTGCCAGTGCCCCATGAAAACAATCTTACTGGTAAAAGAGATCAACATAGTCAAGGGGATGTAGAAAACAATCATATTGAAAACCAGCTTACATCAAACTTTGAGTCACGTCTGGCTGAACTGCAGAAAGTTCAAACTGAAGGGAGACTTTATGAATGTAATGAAACGGAGAAGACAGGTAATAATGGTTGTTTAGTTTCTCCACACATTAGGGAAAAAACGTATGTATGTAATGAATGTGGCAAAGCCTTTAAAGCGTCTTCCAGCCTTATTAATCATCAGAGGATACATACTACAGAGAAACCTTACAAATGCAATGAGTGTGGCAAAGCCTTTCATCGGGCCTCACTACTAACTGTACACAAGGTAGTCCATACAAGAGGGAAATCATATCAATGTGATGTATGTGGCAAGATCTTCAGAAAAAATTCATATTTTGTAAGACACCAAAGGAGTCACACTGGACAGAAACCCTACATATGTAATGAATGTGGCAAGTCCTTTAGTAAAAGTTCCCACCTTGCAGTTCATCAGAGAATTCATACCGGTGAAAAACCTTACAAATGTAATCTGTGTGGGAAATCCTTTAGTCAGCGTGTCCATCTTAGACTTCATCAGACAGTTCATACTGGAGAGAGACCCTTCAAATGTAATGAGTGTGGCAAAACCTTTAAACGGAGCTCAAACCTCACTGTACATCAGGTAATCCATGCAGGAAAGAAACCATATAAATGTGATGTATGTGGCAAGGCATTCAGACATAGATCAAATCTTGTATGTCACCGGAGAATCCACAGTGGAGAGAAACAATACAAATGCAATGAATGTGGCAAGGTCTTCAGTAAACGTTCAAGTCTTGCAGTGCATCGACGAATTCACACTGTAGAGAAACCTTGCAAATGCAATGAATGTGGCAAGGTCTTCAGTAAACGTTCAAGTCTTGCAGTGCATCAGAGAATTCATACTGGACAGAAAACTTACAAATGCAATAAATGTGGCAAGGTGTACAGTAAGCATTCACATCTTGCAGTGCATTGGAGAATTCATACCGGCGAGAAAGCTTATAAATGCAATGAATGTGGCAAAGTTTTCAGCATACATTCACGACTTGCAGCTCATCAGAGAATTCATACTGGAGAGAAACCTTACAAATGCAATGAATGTGGCAAGGTCTTCAGTCAACATTCACGTCTTGCAGTGCATCGGAGAATTCATACTGGAGAGAAACCTTACAAATGCAAAGAATGTGGCAAGGTCTTCAGTGACCGTTCAGCTTTTGCAAGGCATCGGAGAATTCATACTGGAGAGAAGCCTTACAAATGCAAAGAATGTGGCAAGGTCTTCAGTCAATGTTCACGTCTTACAGTGCATCGGAGAATTCATAGTGGAGAGAAACCTTACAAATGCAATGAATGCGGCAAGGTCTACAGTCAGTATTCACATCTTGTAGGGCATCGAAGAGTTCATACTGGAGAGAAACCATACAAATGTCATGAATGTGGCAAAGCCTTTAATCAGGGCTCCACACTCAATAGACATCAGAGAATTCATACCGGAGAGAAACCTTACAAATGCAATCAGTGTGGGAATTCCTTTAGTCAGCGTGTCCATCTTAGACTTCATCAGACTGTTCATACTGGAGACAGACCTTACAAATGTAATGAGTGTGGCAAAACCTTTAAACGGAGCTCAAACCTCACTGCACATCAGATAATTCATGCAGGAAAGAAACCATATAAATGTGATGAATGTGGCAAGGTATTCAGGCATAGTTCACATCTTGTAAGTCACCAGAGAATCCACACTGGAGAGAAAAGATACAAATGTATTGAATGTGGCAAAGCCTTTGGGCGGTTGTTTTCCCTCAGCAAACACCAAAGAATTCATTCTGGCAAAAAACCTTATAAATGTAATGAGTGTGGGAAATCTTTTATTTGTCGCTCAGGCCTCACTAAACATCGAATAAGACATACTGGAGAGAGCCTTACAACTAAACTCAATGTGACAAGGCCTTAGACGTTGTCCTAGTTTCTGGAATCACCGAATAATTCCTACTTACTGATATACCTTGTATATTTACCCCTTCTCTTGAAATCCCTGTGGAATTGTAATCTCCAGTATTGGAGGTGGGGCCCATTGGGAGGTGATTGAATCATGGAAGTGGATTTCTCAAACTGAGAAAGATGTAGCGTCATCCCCTTGGTGCTGTCCTGGCAATAGTGACTTCTCTTGAGGTCTGGCTGTTTAGAAGTGCATAGCACTTCCCTGTCGCTTGCCCTCATTCTCACCATGTGAAATACCGACACCCGCTTTGCCTTCCACCATGATTTTAACCTTCCTGAGGCTTCCCTAGAGGGTGATCAGATGCCAGCACCATGTTTTCATTTAAGCCTTCAGAAATATGAGCCAATTAAACTCTTTTCTTTATACATTAGCCAGCCTCAGGTTTTTTTTTGTAGCAATGCAGTTATGACCTAATACATTTACACATGCAGTAAATATACCTAAGTTTTAAGCTAGTATTCACTACTCACTAGGTGTAAGAATTTGTATATATATTCCAGGATGTATACATCCTGGAGAAAAATCACAGAAGTGTAATACGTGTGGCAAGAATTCTACTCAAAAGCCAGAACTTGTAAATCTAGGTAATTAAAAGGGCATAGATGTATGAAATGAAATGAGGGTGGCAAAACCTTTACTAGAGTTCAATCACTACTTGTCATAAGAGAGTTTATACTGAAAGGAAATCATATAAATGTATGTGTCAGAGGCTTTCCCCAGGCATTGGAACTCACTAGGCATCAGAATATACATCTTTGAGAGGAACCACAGAAATGTAATGTGCATGCTAAGGTTTTTACCCGAACATCAAAATGGAAAGAGTATTCATACTAGAGACAACCTTCCAAATAAATGGTTTTAAAAAATGAAATGTTCAAAGACCTGGAATCAACCCAAATGCTTATCAGTGATAGACTGAATAAAGAAAATGTGGTACATATACACCATGGGATACTATGCAGCCATAGAAAGGAATGAGATCATGTCCATTGCAGCGATGTGGATGGAGCTGGAAGCCATTATCCTCAGGAAACTAACACAGGAACAGAAAATCAAACAGCACATGTTCTCACTTAAAAGTGGAAGCTGAACAATGAGAACACATATACCCAGGGAGGGGAGCAACACACACTGGGGCCTGCTGATGGGGGTGGGAAGGGCAGGGAAGTGGAGCATCAGGACAAATAGCTAATGCATTTTTGCCTTAATACCAGGTGATGGGTTGGTAGATGCAGCAAACCACCATGGCACACATTTTCCTATGTAACAAATTTGCAAATTGTGCACATGTACCCAGAACTTAAAGTGAGACAAAACCAATGTCCACGCCTTTGCAGTTTGATTGAACGTATAAAGGAGAAAAATCCTGTAAGTATGCTGAACATGAAAGGACCTGGAAGCAGTAGTGTGTCTTCAGCCTTTACCAAATTATCCCTACTTGAGAGAAAACTTGGAAATGTAATCAATGTGGCACAAATTTCAACCAGTTTTTTAAACAGACTACACATCTTTGAAATCATACTAGGGATAACCAAATCTGCTTCTCCAAGATTGGCCTGGAATATTATTACAGAATAACTACCAGACAACATTTGTTAAAACTCAGGACAGTATGTATTTTAAAGGAGCAAGTGCATGTGTGAAAATGGCTCATTCAGTTTATAAAATATTACATTAAATTTGAGGTTTCTGTTTTTTTTCTTTTGTGACA